GCCTCCCACAGTGCTGGGACTACAGGCATGAGCCACCACACCTGGCTGGGGCTGCTATGTTTTGTGGGGCAATCACACCTCCTCTGCTGAGAGGAGGTGACCTCTCAGCAGACACCTGGAGTGAGCCATGTAGGTGAGAGTTCTAGGCACAGAGAATGGCACATGCAAAAGCCCTGAAGTAGGAATGTATCTGAGAGCAGGTGACAGACGCACAGTCAGGGGGCCAGCGTGGCAGGTGCAGGGTGACCTAGCATGAGGGTGGCTAGAGGAAGCTGGGGCAGGTACACTGAGGAGCCGGTGTTCTATTCAGCTGCAGATGTATGCAGATGAGAGTGGGGGAGTGGCATGATCTGCCTGGGGCTCTAGCAGGATCCAGCTAGCCATGTGGAGACTGGACGGTGCAGGGCAAAGGTGAAGGCAGGGAGACCAGGAAGAAGGCTCCTGAAACAGCCCAGGCGGGAGAGGATGGTGGCTGGACAAGCGTGGGGACCATGAAGGTACAGAGCCATGGCTGTACTCCTCATGCAGTTTGAAAGTAGAGTTAACAGCATTTGCTGATGGTTTGGATGTGCAATGCAAGAGGAAGAGAGGAACTGAGGATCATGTTTAGGTTTTGGGCCCAAGTGACAGGCTGCAGGGAGGTGCTGCTGACTGCAATAGGGAGGTGGGGTACTCAAGGCACATACTGGACTCAAGCACACACATCCATGCATGTGGACACACACACGCGCCAGTTACCCGGTGGGTCCCTGGCCCCTAGGGAAGTTGAGGCAGGCAGCAGTGCCTCGGGCACTCACCAACACCGAGTATGACGAGGGGTGTGTCCTCCCAGCGGGCCAGCAGCAGGAGATGGACCAGGTTGTGGGCGATGAGGCTGAAGCACAGGATCACAGAGCACCACTCCTGGAGGCGCTTGCCTGCAGGGAGCAGAGGCGAGAGGTAAAGGCTGGAAGGTCAAGGCCAGGCAGAGTGTGGCCCCATGGGAACTTTTCTTTTCTTTTTTTTTTTTCTGAGACAGAGTCTCACTCTATCACCCAGGCTGGAGTGCAGTGGTGCCATCTCGGCTCACTGCAACCTCCACCTCCCAGGTTCAATCGATTCTCCTGCCTCAGCCTCCCGAGTAGCTGGGATTATAGGCACCCGCCACCATGCCCGGCTAATTTTTATATTTTTTAGTAGAGATGGGGTTTCACCATATTGGCCAGGCTGGTCTTGAACTCC